CTCATGCCTGTAATCCCAGCACTTTGGAAGGCTGAGGAAGGCAGATCACCTGAGGTCAGGAGTTCAAGCCCAGCCTAACCAACATGGTGAAACCCTGTCTCTACTAAAAATACAAAAATTAGCCGGGTGTAGTGGGCGCCTGTAATCCCAGCTACTGAGGAGGCTGAGGCAGGAGAATCACTTGAACCTGGGAGGCAGAGGTTGCAGTGAGCCGAGATCGTGCCACTGCACTCCAGCCTGGGTGACAGAGTGAGACTCCATCTCAAAAAAAATAATTTTGAACACCTACATTAGGGCACTGCTCAATGGGAATGAATAGACAATATCTCTGCCTTAAAAGAGCTTATATTTTAGTGAGAGGAAATGAGAAAATACACACTATTTAAAAAAACAATTCAGTCGATAAGAAGGGCATTAGAGAAAAAGACTGGGAGGAGTGATGGGCAATGGTTCAGGCTGCGATGTTTTAAACCGCTCACGTGATCTAGCCCTTCCTAACCACCAGTCCTGTTGCCCTCCCGCCTCAGTATATTTCAGTCCCTTACATGCAATACTCTTCTCTCTTTATTAGGCTTCTGCAGATGTTTCCCTCTGCCTGAACCCTTTCTTCAGCTCAGCTCAAATACCCCCTTCCTCTGGGAAAACTTTCCACAAGGCTAGATTTCTATTCTAGGCTTCCGCGACACCTGCCCCTCACCTTCAAACACCGCTCATATTCTGACTTTACATCCCGCTTGTATCTGTTTATCGCTCATAATATCAAGTAAGCTCCATGCGGGCACAGCTATGATCTGCTTTCTTTGCTGCCGACCCTGCGCCCAGCACGGAGACTGTAGTTACTACTAGGACCTCGCCTACCCGCGGAACACACTGAGAGCCGGAAGTGTTGCCTTAGCTCCGGACGACCGGATGGGGAACGGCGCGGCCCATCGGGCAACCGGAAGCATAGCGTTCCTGTCCGGAAGTCCTGAGAGGGAAACGCCCGCAAAGGCTGGTTTTTAAGCGGGAGCATCTCTTCACTCGCAGCAAGTGCGCGTGCGCTGCCTCTCAGCCCAAATTGGAAACATGGCCGTACGGTCGCTGTGGGCGGGCCGGCTGCGGGTGCAGCGCCTACTGGCCTGGAGTGCCGCGTGGGAGAGCAAGTAAGCATTGCAGGCGGGGAGTCGGGAGCGTGCTTCATTATGTGCCACCTCCTTCCTGTTTTAGGGGATGGCCGCTTCCATTCAGCACTGCCACCCAGAGAACTGCTGGTGAGGACTGCCGTTCTGAGGACCCTCCTGATGAGCTTGGGCCCCCTCTTGCTGAACGAGCCTTAAGGGTAAAAGCTGTTAAACTGGAGAAAGAAGTCCAAGATTTAACAGTGAGTCAATTTTATATTTCTTCTTCATATCCCTCATCCTTTTGATTTTGCTTTTGATATTCAGGTGAGATACCAGAGAGCTATAGCTGATTGTGAAAACATAAGGAGGCGAACCCAGAGATGTGTGGAAGACGCCAAGATATTTGGTGAGAGATTTATTTACAATAAAAATGTCTTTACAAACAATAAAAATAACTGGCTTCTCTGCAGGAATCCAGAGTTTCTGTAAGGACTTGGTGGAGGTGGCTGACATTTTGGAGAAGACTACAGAGTGCATTTCTGAAGAATCGGAGCCTGAGGACCAAAAGCTCACTCTGGAGAAGGTCTTCCGAGGGTTGTTGCTTTTAGAAGCAAAGCTGAAAAGTGTGTTTGCCAAGCATGGCCTGGAGAAACTGACACCCATTGGTGACAAATATGACCCCCATGAGCATGAACTCATCTGTCATGTGCCAGCTGGTGTTGGGGTGCAGCCTGGCACCGTGGCATTAGTAAGACAAGATGGCTACAAACTTCATGGCCGCACCATTAGGCTTGCCCGAGTGGAAGTGGCAGTGGAGTCTCAGAGAAGACTGTGAAGAGGCCATCAGGAACTGGATGTTCTCCCAGAGCGCAGTCACCTATGTTTCTTTTATTTATTAAACTAGGTTTGTATTGTACATGAGGTACTTCATGTGATATGTTTTGGATTTAGTCATATTGGCTTTATTTCTAAGATATTCTATTGATTTAATGTGACCTGTTTGGTCTCATCAGAAGTCTTACCATTGGGCATTTGAACAGTGTGACAGGTGTTCCAATGGCCTTTATCAAAACATGTTTAGGAAAATTGGTACTGTGATAAATTTGAATCCAAAATCCTTTTAACTATGGGTTTTCAACTACATGTTTCTTCCTAGCGGTCTCTATAACAGGAATTGTGTAGTATCTTGTATTTTGTGGAAAAAGGAGATGGTAGGGATTGGTTCAACATTTGGGTACTTAGAGGATAAAGCTTCGTGGTCGTATAAATTTAGATCATTTGGATTGATTTTTATACACATAGATTTTCAGGACTTTACCTTTTGTTTTGTTTTTTTCCTTTTAGCCATCTTTTGTTCTTGTAATCCCAACTAGATAGGCTTTATGCTCACATCATTGTCCCATACCCACCCCTTTCTCATCCCCATTTGCAGGGGCTAAAGGTCTAGATGAGACTTGGAAGGCAAGGAGCATCGAAATTTGAGATACCCAGGACCCTTTCAAGCAAGAATGGCCAAAAAGCCTTGTGCTGTCTTTGCTCTTCAAATTATTTTCAGCCTCCTTGTCATATAATCATTTCAGGCAAACTGAGGCAACACTAACAGCTAATGACCCAGATGGCTCTATTTGGGTAATTTACCTACAACTTATTCCACCAGCCTTTACTCCTCTGCCCTTTTGTCAATTTTACCTTATAATCCTTTATTAAATGATGGGAGGTGGTGATCAGGACAAAAGTGTTAGGTTCCCATGATTTCTCATTTCATTTATTAATAGTTAATGCTGAATTTTTTTTTAAGTTTCCTCTGGCTCTATTTATGTTACTTTTTGCGATAAGAACACTTAACATAAGTATTCTCTCCTCTTGGCAATTTTTTTTTTTTTTCCTGTGTTGCCCAGGCTGACCTCCAACTCCTGGGCCCAAGCAATCCTGCCTCAGCCTGCCAAGTAGCTAGGACTACAGGCGTTCACCACTGCGCCCGCAAAGTTTTTTTGTTGTTTTTTTTTTTAAGTTGGTACTCACAAATCACTACCTCTGTTATATTGACAAGCTCTATTTCCTATTCTTTGTATCTGTTAAGTCACATCTGTGTAAACATTGAGCTCACCTTTTATATATTAACCTCTAGAATTAATGGGCCTATGTGGTTTTTTTTCAGTCTTATAGCTGGTGTTCTGTAAAAGATTTGTCCAATAAACGACTTAATGAATGATACATCAGTCAGATTTTAGGAAGGCAGTCAATTATGGATATTTTAATGTTGGAAGAGGCCTTAATGATCAAATCTCACCCTTTCTGCTTCTGAAGTATGAAAATCTAGTCTTTTTAGGACTGGACACAAGGAAAATAATCTCTAAACTATTGACTAAATTCCAGTGAGAGTATGAATGAAGAACAACTAGATATTAATGTCAATCATTTAAGATTAATGGGCATGCAATTAAGTCTCCATTTAAGATTAATGGGCATGCAATGAAGTCTCCAGCAGACAATCAGATGTTGTTGGATGTCTAGATTATATAGGTTTAGGTTGAAGTTATAAAATAAAATAAAATTCATTTTCCACTGGAACTCTATGACATTCAGTGGAGTGGTGGAAAGTTAACCTCTTATACATTATAGATAATTCTAAGACAGCACACAAACTTATCAATAAAGCCATCTCCTTGTGGGCCTTACCATCTTCATCAGATTTAGACCCTTAAAAAACAAGTAAATATGCACTTTTAAAATGCAATCAAAAGACTGGTGGTTAAGCTTGTAAAACCAGAACATCTTTTGGCATTCCACTAAGTATATATTGTAAATTTAATGAACAATCAAGGTTCACAATAGGAAGTTGTCTTTTTTTGCCTTCCATTCTGTGAGATTTGACAGATGGTGACAATAAGAAAATGAGCTGATTGTAATTACTCTCTGTGTGTTTTTTTATTGCTAGCTATCATTACCAGTTAGAATTAACATTAATTACAATTAACAATAATTTTAGGTATGGAATGTTATGATTACCTAAAGAGATGTCTCTACCTAATGAGCTCAAGTGATCCTCCCACCTCAGCCTACCAAGTAGCCAGGACCACAGGCAAGTGCACCACCATGACTGGCTAGTTTTGTTTTTTGGTTTTTGGTTTTTGGTTTTTGGTTTTTTTTTTTTGGTTGGTTGGTTGTTTTTTACAGGCGGGGTCTCACTATATTGTCCAGGCTAGAAGAATTTTCTAATGGTCTATTACACCTCCCGTTTTGGCAAGTAAATTCAGAATAATTTTAGGTTCTTTTGTTATTCAGTAGTTTTGCAGACTTAAAAGTGTAAATTTAGAATTAGAAGATGAAGCTATAGTAGTAAGAATCTCAAGCTGAAGGGCTTTGGGGAGCCAAAGCAGCATATTAGAGCATAGGCTTGAACTTAAATCTCAGCTCAGTCACCTGCAGGACTTTAGGCACCAGTGATTTCACCCTTCTGAGCCTGTTTCTTTATTCGTAAAATGATTATAATAATTCTTTCACAGCGTTGTGAGGATTAAGTGAAATGTGTTAAATGCCTACTACAGTAGGTGCTCAGATATTTATTTTTATTTTTTTATTATGCACATTGTTTTTCCTGCCTTTTTATGGCTGTCTAAAGTCTAGGGAAAAGGGAAGACTGGTTAATGATGAGTAGAAAAAACTTGTAAGCTAATCATTCACTGACTTATTTTCCTTCCATTTTCTGGTTTTTAAAATTAGCCACACCACAGGAAACCCACATTTTTAGATGGAAAGAGCAAGAAAATTGTGTCAGTGCTCTTAGTTATTTTCATCTTAATGGTATAGTGAAAAGACATTGACTTGAGATGATACTAAGGAAGCTTTGGCTCACTCTCACTTGAAGAGGGGATCTTGGTGTTGTAGTACTTGGACTGTACAAATGTTTTACTGACTTTTCTTACTGCTGTAAAGGAATCAGGCAGTTGGGTATTGATATGTTATTTGGTGCTCTCATTCATGGCAAAGGATTTGATAAATAAAAGTTCTTTAAACACTAAAGCAAAATCAAATGAGCAAAACTAAGGATGAAATGTAATATTCATCAGAACAAGGATCACTGAGAAAAAATATTCAGAAACAACTTTAATAAAACCTGAATTGAAATAACTGCAGCTCTGGTGTTTAGAGTCTTTGTCTGCCTATT